TTCCAGCTTTGCCAGATTCACAGCAACAAAGACGTTCTACTCAACATCGTGTAATACGTCTTACTTTATAATGAAATATGCGTATGTGTACTTGAATTTTTAAATAAAAATGTGAAATCACAATCAATATTATAATTAGCTGCTGGGTAGCAATGTTCCTGGAAAGTGATCAGGGCCATTTTATAAGGCAAGAAGCTCGGGACTTCATCATGCCCTGTGGTGATAACAATTCATCATCAAAGATCATGCAGCCGTGAGAGTTGCCTGTGGCTGACCTGGGGGTGTGTGATGGGGCCTGTGGGCAGGGCTGGTGAGAAAAAGATGCTTGCAGTGCAGGGCACACGGAGGAGATGGCTCCAGCAGTGGCGAGGGCTGGCGGCTGCCTGCTGCCTAGCACAGCTACTTCACGGGTTCAGAACCCGAAACCACAGCCCACGATGCTGCCATTGTGCCTCAGCAAGGAGTGGGCTGAGCCCACGATCCCTGCCCTGGAACAGAGTCCTGCTGCCTCCCAAGCAAAGGACAGGGTGGGCAATGAACAGAGGGCAGGAGGCACAGAGGCCATGGGGATTAGAAATTGGCGAGTCCTGTGTCCTACAGCAGGGGAAGGACCATACTAGAGGAGGAGTTTGCACCACAGGAAATAATTCCTAAGGGCCGGCTTCCTGCAGAGGAAGCCCGTGTCCTGAGGCTGCTGGGGCCAGTGGCTGGACGATGCCCCAGCAACCAAAGATGGCCCCAGGCACATCCCACCCACATCCCACCCACCAGACGCCCACAGCCGTCCTTGCCTCCAGAACCCAGCTGGGATCAGGCCCACCCCAACTCCTGCCCCTGAGGTTCCACATGCAACAGACTATAGCCCAGGTGTGACAGGAGATTTGTGAGCTGGGCAATGTCACCAGCAAACAAACATCCCTAATCATGGCAGACGCCGCCTCTCAGCAACAAGGAAGGGGAAGCTGTGGGCCCTGGAACAACAAGGCCAGGAGGGGTATAAAAGCCTGAGAGCCCCAAGAACCTCACACACTCACAAACTCACTCACTGACACACTCACACACTCACTTACACCTCCCCCAGCTCACCTCCTCCCCACCCCAGCATGGCCGCGTCCACCATGTCCATCCGCTCCAGCGCTTACTCCGACTCCTGGCAGGTGGACGACTGCCCAGAGAGCTGCTGTGAGCCCCCCTGCTGCGCCACCAGCTGCTGCGCCCCGGCCCCCTGCCTGACCCTGGTCTGCACCCCAGTGAGCCGTGTATCCAGCCCCTGCTGCCAGGTGACCTGTGAGCCCAGCCCCTGCCAATCAGGCTGCACCAGCTCCTGCACGCCCTCGTGCTGCCAGCAGTCTAGCTGCCAGCCGGCTTACTGCACCTCCTCCCCCTGCCAGCAGGCCTGCTGCGTGCCCGTCTGCTGCAAGCCTGTGTGCTGCGTGCCCGTCTGCTGTGGGGCTTCTTCGTGCTGCCAACAGTCTAGCTACCAGCCAGCTTGCTGTGCCTCTTCCTCCTGCCAGCCGGCCTGCTGTGTGCCCGTCTGCTGCAAACCTGTGTGCTGTGCGCCCACCTGCTCTGAGGATTCCTATTCATGCTGCCAACAGTCTAGCTGCCAGCCAGCTTGCTGCACTTCCTCCCCCTGCCAGCAGTCCTACTGTGTGCCTGTCTGCTGTAAGCCTGTCTGCTGCAAACCCATCTGCTGTGTGCCTGTCTGCTCTGGGGCTTCCTCTTTGTGCTGCCAGCAGTCTGGCTGCCAGCCGGCTTGCTGCACCACCTCCTGCTGCAGACCCTCCTCCTCTGTGTCCCTCCTCTGCCGCCCTGTGTGCAGGCCCGCCTGCTGCGTGCCCGTCTCCTCCTGCTGTGCCCCCACCTCCTCCCGCCAGCCCAGCTATTGCCGCCAGGCCTCCTGTGTGTCCCTTCTCTGCCGCCCTGTGTGCTCCCGCCCGGCCTGCTACAGCTTCTCCTCAGGCCAGAAGTCCAGCTGCTGACGGTCATGTCCCCCAGGGCCAGCCGGGCTCAGGCCCCACCTCCCTGCCAGTCCTTGGACCTCCCAGCCCACCCAGCCTCAGCACAGCTCAACACAGAAGGAGCAGCCCCAGCCACAGCCGCCCAGCCCCGGGGTCTCAGATGCTCACTGGCTCCTCCCTGACCTCCCCCCCGGGCAGGCGAGCCCTGGCTTCTCCTCACGGTGCTTCCTGGCTGCAGACCACAACCCTCCGCTGGTCGCTGGTTGGGGACGGGCCCTCCTGACCCGGGTCTCACCCCCAGCAGCGTCACCCTCTGCCCCTGAGCACCAATAAAGCGTCTGCGGCCCCAGCTGACTCCGTGCTGACTCTCCGCACCCAGGG